TGTAATTGAGTATTCCACAATGCCAGACAGGTCAAAGAACAGCACAGATATCTGCATTTAGTGACAGCATTTTTGTAAGACATCCCAGAACCGTTCCCCTGTGTTAACAAATAAAGGGGGTACAAGGGGAAAGGAAGTTTTCTGTTTTGTCTTTAAAGTGTGTGTTTTATCCTGAATACCCTACTTCTTGCTTTACTTTGTGGCTTTTTCCTAGCCAAAACTCGCACACGCGTTAGCTTAATAGAGCTATGAGTTGGCTTTTGTTTTTTGAAATATAATTCCTTAGATGCTGAGAGCTCAGACTATAAAATCCAGTTTGGGGCCCGTGTTCTTTCCTATTGGTCTGTCAGGTGAAAAACTCCGGCTGGCCAGAGTGGGACAGGGGCGGCGGCTAGACCTGCAGAGCCCCTCTTGCTCTCCCAGGTTTGCAAAATGGTTGGAGCGCTTCGGGCAGCCTGCGTCACCAGACGTGGACCGTGTGCCAGCGCTTTGTGCACTGTTAAAGGGTGGGTTCATTTTACTTGGCCCCTGGTATTTTCGTGGGTCGCTCTGAGCCCATCCCGAGCTCTTTTGGATCGCATTTCTCCAGCCCAGGATCCCAAAACCAGACCAGCAGGACAACTACCCCGGCACTGCCACCGCCCGTTTCCACAGTCCACCCACAGCCGTTGCGCCCTCCTCCATTCCCCAGAGCCCATCACGCACCCTCTTTACCAACAAACCACCGGACGCTTTTCCCCCAGCCGTGACTTCCACAACCCCCAACTAAATACAAGTCGGCACACCCCCTTCCTTCCCCGCGCCAAACCAGCGTGGCCGCCCACTCGTCGCACCCAGGTCCAGCAGGTCCAGCAGGTCCCCAGGAGGGCCCAGAGCCTGCCTCCTGCTCGCCCGTGGCGCACGCACGTGGCGCACTCACCCCCTACCAGCAGCCTCCGAGCTCTAGAAACACTCCAAGGAAGGAACCCCCGCCCCTTCAGCTCCGTCGGCCGGGAGAAAAGGGGGGGGGGAAGGGGGGGGAAGCAGAGACGGGCAGAGAGAAGAGTATATAGGTGATGAGAGCAGTGTTGGAGGGGAGGATCGGCAATAATTGGATGGCGTTGCAGCTGTTGCGCCTCTGCTGAACGCCCAGCCAGAGCGGATTCACTTTTCACACAAATCAACCGGAGGGATTGTTGCTGCCTGCAATCAATAACTCAGCGGAGTGAGTTGCTCAAACTAGAGGCGTCCCTCGTCTGGGTCTTTGAGGGCCGTCCGGATTGAGTCCCAGCGCTCTGCTTTCCAAACAAAGAAGTGGGCACCAAAACGCAGGACGAGATTTTTAATCCCCACTTCCACCACAACCCCGGGTAAAGATTTTTTAAAATGAAAAAGCACACACCTATATACTGTTTTGCACTTCCACATTTGAAGGTGCCAAAGAAGAGTTGCAAACTGTGAAGTAACTTCTATGAAGAGATGAAGTAAAGAACGGAAGGCAAATGATTGTGGCAGTAAAGAAGTGTATGTGGTGAGTGCTCACATTTGTTTTTATCATTTACCACATTAGAGAAACCTTTCGGCTCGCTTTCTAGCGCTCCAACCTCTCAGGGTGAAAACCGCGACTTCTGGGCGTGCAGGAAAAGCACGCTGGAATCGAGTGCTGCAGACATCCTGGACCGTGGTTTTTACGCGTGAGTAACGGAGGAGCGCACCGACCGGTGGAAGAGAGAAGTGGCTAACGCGTGTCCAAAAGGGGGAAAAGTCACAAGAGCAACTATTAGGGTCGCGCTCCTATTGGTCAGAGGAAAGATCCCGACTTTAGAAGGACTTTCCTGCTGGCTGGCTCGCAGCGTCCCCGGAGAGCAAGCGAGCGCGCCGCAGCGGGAGACTAGGTTCTCTCCGAGCGTCCTCCGCAGAGGCGCCGCGAGAGGAGCAGGGAGCCGCAGCTCGCCGTGTTGTCTTCATTTCGTGCAATAAAGAATTGTCATTAGGTTTGCGTATGGCATGTGCTATTACCCCACCGTAAAACTAAAATTAGCAAAATGTCAGGAATGGAAAGATTGATTCACCAAGATGCAATTATCATTTAAAAGTGCTTGATTGAGGTACTGATGTTCAGTGATTTATTCTGCATACCATATACATAATTAAAGTAGTGTAGTGGAGTAATTTATCAATCTAGTTGAGACTGGAGGGGTGAGGAGGGAGCTGCTGTATGTTTGTTTTATTAAAATGCTCCGAGGTCTAGTCCCGCCCCCCTTTTGCAAGAGTGAAACTGATGATTTCTCCAGCTCGCGAGGAAAGAGTCAACGGTTTGGGATTGTGGGGGAGAGAGAGACGGAGAGAAAAAGGCAGCGCGAAGCAAAGGCAAGGACAAAATTAAATAAAGGGGGAAAAAAGGAGGCAAAAGACATTTCATCGGACGTGCTGCTTAGAACCCCAACCATTCGTGCTCCGTCTTCCCTACCACCCCCGCCTCCCCTCCCAGTATCCTTCAATCCCCCCCGCCCCCACCACCCCCAGTCTTTTTTACGCGATGTTTCAAACGCTGTGAGCTGTTCTCCTTTTCCCATTCGTCTTCTGTCACTTCCTTCCTGGACGCAGTTTTCTGGACGAGTCTGGTTACTTTTAATCCGACCGGCCGCTGAGAGCCACTTTCTCCTCCTCCTCCTCCTCCTCCTTCTCTTCCTCCTCCTTCTTCCTCCTCCTCCTCCTCTTCCGAGCGGCCTCGGCGCGCGCGAATGCGCGGCCCCGCGCCCCCCCCCTCGCGCGCGCTCCCCTCGCGCGCGCGCACACACGCACACATCGTCTCCAGCTCTCTGCTCGCTCTGCTCGCAGTCACAGACACTTGAGCACACGCGTACACCCAGACATCTTCGGGCTGCTATTGGATTGACTTTGAAGGTTCTGTGTGGGTCGCCGTGGCTGCATGTTTGAATCAGGTGGAGAAGCACTTCAACGCTGGACGAAGTAAAGATTATTGTTGTTATTTTTTTTTTCTCTCTCTCTCTCTCTTAAGAAAGGAAAATATCCCAAGGACTAATCTGATCGGGTCTTCCTTCATGTAAGTACCCCTGATATTTCTCGAGGAAATAGGTGGTATTTAATTTTTCTTTTTTGTTCAGCAGGAACGAATGCAGGAATTTGGGAACTGAGCTGTGCAAGTGCTGAAGAAGGAGATTTGTTTGGAGGAAACAGGAAAGAGAAAGAAAAGGAAGGAAAAAATACATAATTTCAGGGACGAGAGAGAGAAGAAAAACGGGGACTATGGGGAGAAAAAAGATTCAGATTACGAGGATTATGGATGAACGTAACAGACAGGTGAGTGGAGTAAACTTTTTTTGTATCATTATTTAAAAAATCTTGGCTGCTTTCTTTTTTCTAGGTGACATTTACAAAGAGGAAATTTGGGTTGATGAAGAAGGCTTATGAGCTGAGCGTGCTGTGTGACTGTGAGATTGCGCTGATCATCTTCAACAGCACCAACAAGCTGTTCCAGTATGCCAGCACCGACATGGACAAAGTGCTTCTCAAGTACACGGAGTACAACGAGCCGCATGAGAGCCGGACAAACTCAGACATCGTGGAGGTGAGAGAGCATGCGTGGTGAGCCCCAAGCCTTAGGTTTGAACTTTCCAAATTATGTATTTCAGACGTTGAGAAAGAAGGGCCTTAATGGCTGTGACAGCCCAGACCCCGATGCGGACGATTCCGTAGGTCACAGCCCTGAGTCTGAGGACAAGTACAGGAAAATTAACGAAGATATTGATCTAATGATCAGCAGGCAAAGATTGTGTGTAAGTACTCAGAACACCCTTCATTTTTTTTATTTTACTCTTGATATTTCTCTGAACCTGGCAGGCATTGAACAAGAAAGAAAACAAAGGCTGTGAAAGCCCCGATCCCGACTCCTCTTATGCACTCACCCCACGCACTGAAGAAAAATACAAAAAAATTAATGAAGAATTTGATAATATGATCAAGAGTCATAAAATTCCTGTAAGTACCAAAGGTAGATGGCTGGTCTGCTGTTTTACCTTTGTTTTGTTTTCTGTTCCTGCAGGCTGTTCCACCTCCCAACTTCGAGATGCCAGTCTCCATCCCAGTGTCCAGCCACAACAGTTTGGTGTACAGCAACCCTGTCAGCTCACTGGGAAACCCCAACCTATTGCCACTGGCTCACCCTTCTCTGCAGAGGAATAGTATGTCTCCTGGTGTAACACATCGACCTCCAAGTGCAGGTAACACAGGTATGTCCTCATAAGGATGTAATGCTAACAAATTCTCGTTTTGATCTTCCTCTTTAATCCATAGGTGGTCTGATGGGTGGAGACCTCACGTCTGGTGCAGGCACCAGTGCAGGTAAGCCCAGACTCCATACTGCAGTATGTATCTTCCTAAATGCTTTATTGTTTTTTGTTAACAGGGAACGGGTATGGCAATCCCCGAAACTCACCAGGTCTGCTGGTCTCACCTGGTAACTTGAACAAGAATATGCAAGCAAAATCTCCTCCCCCAATGAATTTAGGAATGAATAACCGTAAACCAGATCTCCGAGTTCTTATTCCACCAGGCAGCAAGAATACGATGCCATCAGTGGTAATACAAAACTACATTTTAAATAAATATTGCATCAGTAATGTCTTTTTATTTATTTTAAAAGAATCAAAGGATAAATAACTCCCAGTCGGCTCAGTCATTGGCTACCCCAGTGGTTTCCGTAGCAACTCCTACTTTACCAGGACAAGGAATGGGAGGATATCCATCAGCCATTTCAACAACATATGGTACCGGTGAGTAGCTTTGTCATGTGCAATTAGTACACATTTTCCCTTGTTGTTTTATTCTTTAATCTAGAGTACTCTCTGAGTAGTGCAGACCTGTCATCTCTGTCTGGGTTTAACACCGCCAGCGCTCTTCACCTTGGTTCAGTAACTGGCTGGCAACAGCAACACCTACATAACATGCCACCATCTGCCCTCAGTCAGTTGGGGTAAGCAATATTATTTTTTATAATATAATTTTCATCTGTAACTGGGTTTCCTTTCCTCCTACAGAGCTTGCACTAGCACTCATTTATCTCAGAGTTCAAATCTCTCCCTGCCTTCTACTCAAAGCCTCAACATCAAGTCAGAACCTGTTTCTCCTCCTAGAGACCGTACCACCACCCCTTCGAGATACCCACAACACACGCGCCACGAGGCGGGGAGATCTCCTGTTGACAGCTTGAGCAGCTGTAGCAGTTCGTACGACGGGAGCGACCGAGAGGATCACCGGAACGAATTCCACTCCCCCATTGGACTCACCAGACCTTCGCCGGACGAAAGGGAAAGTCCCTCAGTCAAGCGCATGCGACTTTCTGAAGGATGGGCAACATGATCAGATTATTACTTACTAGTTTTTTTTTTTTTCTTGCAGTGTGTGTGTGTGCTATACCTTAATGGGGAAGGGGGGTCGATATGCATTATATGTGCCGTGTGTGGAAAAAAAAAAAGTCAGGTACTCTGTTTTGTAAAAGTACTTTTAAATTGCCTCAGTGATACAGTATAAAGATAAACAGAAATGCTGAGATAAGCTTAGCACTTGAGTTGTACAACAGAACACTTGTACAAAATAGATTTTAAGGCTAACTTCTTTTCACTGTTGTGCTCCTTTGCAAAATGTATGTTACAATAGATAGTGTCATGTTGCAGGTTCAACGTTATTTACATGTAAATAGACAAAAGGAAACATTTGCCAAAAGCGGCAGATCTTTACTGAAAGAGAGAGCAGCTGTTATGCAACATATAGAAAAATGTATAGATGCTTGGACAGACCCGGTAATGGGTGGCCATTGGTAAATGTTAGGAACACACCAGGTCACCTGACATCCCAAGAATGCTCACAAACCTGCAGGCATATCATTGGCGTATGGCACTCATTAAAAAGGATCAGAGACCATTAAAAGAGGACCATACCTATTAAAAAAAAATGTGGAGTTGGAGGGCTAACATATTTAATTAAATAAATAAATAAATCTGGGTCTGCATCTCTTATTAAATAAAAATATAAAAATATGTACATTACATTTTGCTTATTTTCATATAAAAGGTAAGACAGAGTTTGCAAAGCATTTGTGGCTTTTTGTAGTTTACTTAAGCCAAAATGTGTTTTTTTCCCCTTGATAGCTTCGCTAATATTTTAAACAGTCCTGTAAAAAACCAAAAAGGACTTTTTGTATAGAAAGCACTACCCTAAGCCATGAAGAACTCCATGCTTTGCTAACCAAGATAACTGTTTTCTCTTTGTAGAAGTTTTGTTTTTGAAATGTGTATTTCTAATTATATAAAATATTAAGAATCTTTTAAAAAAATCTGTGAAATTAACATGCTTGTGTATAGCTTTCTAATATATATAATATTATGGTAATAGCAGAAGTTTTGTTATCTTAATAGCGGGAGGGGGGTATATTTGTGCAGTTGCACATTTGAGTAACTATTTTCTTTCTGTTTTCTTTTACTCTGCTTACATTTTATAAGTTTAAGGTCAGCTGTCAAAAGGATAACCTGTGGGGTTAGAACATATCACATTGCAACACCCTAAATTGTTTTTAATACATTAGCAATCTATTGGGTCAACTGACATCCATTGTATATACTAGTTTCTTTCATGCTATTTTTATTTTGTTTTTTGCATTTTTATCAAATGCAGGGCCCCTTTCTGATCTCACCATTTCACCATGCATCTTGGAATTCAGTAAGTGCATATCCTAACTTGCCCATATTCTAAATCATCTGGTTGGTTTTCAGCCTAGAATTTGATACGCTTTTTAGAAATATGCCCAGAATAGAAAAGCTATGTTGGGGCACATGTCCTGCAAATATGGCCCTAGAAACAAGTGATATGGAATTTACTTGGTGAATAAGTTATAAATTCCCACAGAAGAAAAATGTGAAAGACTGGGTGCTAGACAAGAAGGAAGCAGGTAAAGGGATAGTTGCTTTGTCATCCGTTTTTAATTATTTTAACTGACCCTTGACAATCTTGTCAGCAATATAGGACTGTTGAACAATCCCGGTGTGTCAGGACCCCCAAATGTCACTTCTGCATAAAGCATGTATGTCATCTATTTTTTCTTCAATAAAGAGATTTAATAGCCATTTCAAGAAATCCCATAAAGAACCTCTCTATGTCCCTTTTTTTAATTTAAAAAAAATGACTCTTGTCTAATATTCGTCTATAAGGGATTAATTTTCAGACCCTTTAATAAGTGAGTGCCATAAGAAAGTCAATATATATTGTTTAAAAGATATTTCAGTCTAGGAAAGATTTTCCTTCTCTTGGAATGTGAAGATCTGTCGATTCATCTCCAATCATATGCATTGACATACACAGCAAAGAAGATATAGGCAGTAATATCAACACTGCTATATCATGTGTAGGACATTTCTTATCCATTTTTTCTCTTTTACTTGCATAGTTGCTATGTGTTTCTCATTGTAAAAGGCTGCCGCTGGGTGGCAGAAGCCAAGAGACCTTATTAACTAGGCTATATTTTTCTTAACTTGATCTGAAATCCACAATTAGACCACAATGCACCTTTGGTTGTATCCATAAAGGATGCTAGCCTGCCTTGTACTAATGTTTTATATATTAAAAAAAAAAAATCTATCAACCATTTCATATATATCCCACTACTCAAGGTATCCATGGAACATGAAAGAATAACATTTATGCAGAGGAAAAACAAAAACATCCCTGAAAATATACACACTCATACACACACACGCACAGGGGAATAAAATAAGAAAATCATTTTCCTCACCATAGACTTGATCCCATCCTTACAACCCATCCTTCTAACTTGATGTGTATAAAATATGCAAACATTTCACAAATGTTCTTTGTCATTTCAAAATACTTTAGTATATCAATATCAGTAGATACCAGTGGGTGGGAAAGGGTCATTACATGAAAATATGAAGAAATAGCCATATTAGTTTTTTAACCTGCAATTTGCCTCAGCAACAAAGAAAAAGTGAATTTTTAATGCTGAAGATAAAGTAAGCTAAAGTACCAGCAGAAGCCTTGGCTATTTATAGCAGTTCTGACAATAGTTTTATAAGAACATGAAGAGAACAGAATCACTTGAAAATGGATGCCAGTCATCTCTTGTTCCCACTACTGAATTCTTATAAAGTGGTGGCAAGATAGGGAAGGGATAATCTGAGAATTTTTAAAAGATGATTTAATGAGAAGAAGCACAATTTTGATTTTGATGAGTCACTTTCTGTAAACAATCTTGGTCTATCTTTACCCTTATACCTTATCTGTAATTTACCATTTATTGTATTTGCAAAGCTAGTATGGTTTTTAATCACAGTAAATCCTTTGTATTCCAGACTTTAGGGCAGAGCCCTGAGGGAGTATTATTTTACATAACCCGTCCTAGAGTAACATTTTAGGCAACATTCTTCATTGCAAGTAAAAGATCCATAAGTGGCATTTTACACGGCTGCGAGTATTGTTATATCTAATCCTATTTTAAAAGATTTTTGGTAATATGAAGCTTGAATACTGGTAACAGTGATGCAATATACGCAAGCTGCACAACCTGTATATTGTATGCATTGCTGCGTGGAGGCTGTTTATTTCAACCTTTTTAAAAATTGTGTTTTTTAGTAAAATGGCTTATTTTTTCCCAAAGGTGGAATTTAGCATTTTGTAATGATGAATATAAAAATACCTGTCATCCCCAGATCATTTAAAAGTTAACTAAAGTGAGAATGAAAAAACAAAATTCCAAGACACTTTTTAAAAGAATGTCTGCCCTCACACACTTTTATGGATTTGTTTTTCTTACATACCCATCTTTTAACTTAGAGATAGCATTTTTTGCCCTCTTTATTTTGTTGTTTGTTTCTCCAGAGAGTAAACGCTTTGTAGTTCTTTCTTTAAAAAACATTTTTTTTAAAGAAGAAGAAGCCACTTGAACCCTCAATAAAGGCTGTTGCCTAAGCATGGCATACTTCATCTGTTCTCATTTGTGCCATCTGCCGTGATGTCGTCACTTTTATGGCGTTAATTTCCTGCCACTACAGATCTTTTGAAGATTGCTGGAATACTGGTGTCTGTTAGAATGCTTCAGACTACAGATGTAATTAAAGGCTTTTCTTAATATGTTTTAACCAAAGATGTGGAGCAATCCAAGCCACATATCTTCTACATCAAATTTTTCCATTTTGGTTATTTTCATAATCTGGTATTGCATTTTGCCTTCCCTGTTCATACCTCAAATTGATTCATACCTCAGTTTAATTCAGAGAGGTCAGTTAAGTGACGGATTCTGTTGTGGTTTGAATGCAGTACCAGTGTTCTCTTCGAGCAAAGTAGACCTGGGTCACTGTAGGCATAGGACTTGGATTGCTTCAGATGGTTTGCTGTATCATTTTTCTTCTTTTTCTTTTCCTGGGGACTTGTTTCCATTAAATGAGAGTAATTAAAATCGCTTGTAAATGAGGGCATACAAGCATTTGCAACAAATATTCAAATAGAGGCTCACAGCGGCATAAGCTGGACTTTGTCGCCACTAGATGACAAGATGTTATAACTAAGTTAAACCACATCTGTGTATCTCAAGGGACTTAATTCAGCTGTCTGTAGTGAATAAAAGTGGGAAATTTTCAAAAGTTTCTCCTGCTGGAAATAAGGTATAATTTGTATTTTGCAGACAATTCAGTAAAGTTACTGGCTTTCTTAGTGATGCAGTGTCCGTGGTGCATTTTTTTAAATTAATGTTTTGCTGTTTAAATTTATTCAATTTTATTGTGTTTTTTAAAAAGCAGCTTATGCCACAAGCACAAATGAGCTTTCTCAGTTTTCAACTCAAAATATTATATGAAAAGATGGATATGTGTGTCTGTGTGGGAGGGGTGTGAATTGGATGACGGTTCTTAGGGTATTACAGAATTCAGCCAGTGGTGGAAGTCTAAGGTTCTTATTGAATGGTTCAACTTCTTTATCAAAGAAGTTCCATGAAGATCTTTGATAACCTGTTTAAATGTACAGAATTTTTCAAAAGCCACTGTGAAAAGCAGTACCATAAGTTATTTTTTAACTAAAATCTGTAGAAAGTGTTTCCAAAAGAGTTCCTTTTTTCTTCTTCGAAGTAATTTCTAAAAGTTGAAAACATAGGCTTATAAATCTGAATAAATTAGTGAATTCATACATTTTAGAGACTATCAAATATATCCATTATTAACATTCAATAATAATCTCTAAAGGGGAATGTCCTTAAAAAGATTGATAGAAAGATTAATTTAAAAACTGAAAAGGAAAACAAGACACCACCAGTTAGCCAGCTGGAGAACTTGGACTTTTGCATTAGTAGTGATATCTGCTCCAAAAAGAATGCAGTTCGAGGAAATGTTGCATGTGGCTTCAAAATAGCAGTGCTTTCTGCTTTGTTCTCTTGTATTCATTTTCAGCAAACATGTATTAAGCAATTATTATATGTAACTCATGTGGTGATTCCAGGATGAATGAAGTTGTAGCCCTTTCTCTTAGGAAACTTATAAACTAATAGGAGATAAAAGGCATTCTCAGGGAAGTCTACAAAGTGCTATGAGGGAGCCACTTTGGCCATCCTGGGGCAGAGCAGACCAGAGGCTCAGAGCATGGACACTTCCTCATCCACCCAGCAGAAGCCTTTCACTTGATTTTGAAGGTGGGCAGGATTGAGAAAGGCCCAGAAGGGGATGAGTTCAAAGCTGTTTGTGGGCATGTGACCCCTGCAGTCACATATGGCCCTAGCTTGTGTTTCGTTTAGTGTTCTGCTATCATTATCCTGATAATATCCTGATAATAAAATTATCCTTAATAATTTTATATTTGAGTTTGAATGTTGTAAGCAAAGTCCT